GGGAAACCAAGGCCCGTGGATCATGAGGTTAGGAGTTCGAGACCAGCCTGGCCAACATGGTGAAACCCCGTCTCTACTAAAAATACAAAAAATTAGCCGGGTGTGGTGGCAGGCGCCTGTAACCCCAGCTACTCCGGAGGAAGAGGCAGGAGGTGGAGTTGCTTGAACTCGGGAGGTGGAGGTTGCAGTGAGCCAAGATCACGCCACTGCACTCCAGCCTGGGTGACAAAGCAAGACTCCATCTTGAAAAAAAAAGAAAAAAGAAAAAAATTTTCAAAATTTAAGAAAAAGTGGCTCAGAATATATCCAAGGAAGAGAATACTGTACACATAAACATCTTTATCATCTTTCTTAGAACCCCTCAACTGCACCTGTGGAACCTCCTCTGGTTCCAGGTTCCGAACCCCAGGAAGTCCATCTGGCTCTTGAGGGGCCAGAGAGAGAAAGGGTTAGATGAGGCAAAGCTCTAAAGCAGACCTGAGGGCAATCTGGTGGTGACATCTGTTCCCCAGTCCTGCTGACAGCGGCTGGCTCCCATTCATCCCGTTGACACCCTACCATCCTTCTCATCCTGTCCCACTTCACCAGCCCAGTCCCCAGTTGTGGGAGAGGACTCCACTCCCTCTCCCCTGAAGGTAGCCAGGTTCAGAGCACTAAGGGCTCCAGAAGGGGCAGCCAGTGCCTGGGAGCACTGGAGAGATGGTTTTCTTTGGCTGCCTGGAAGGACCCCTGGGAGGATTTTCATGAAGTATAGGATTTCAGGCACAGACTGCCAGTTTGAGGTTTGAGAAGGGATGCTGGGTCCAGCTTCCTTTGCGAGGCCTTGGAGGGGCAGGGGGTATACAATTTGCCCCACCCATACCCTCATAAGCCCAACCCGGCCTCCAGCCTCCCTTCTTCCCCACCGAGACTTCTCTGCCTTGCTTGAGCTGGACTCTAAACCTCTCCACTCCTGAAGGCGGGGCCAGCCACCCTGAGCATGATAAAACCCAAATGGGGGGGTCTGGTGTGGGCACAGCCCTGGCATGGCCCTCTGGCACGGCCCTCTGGCACCTTACCCTTTGCCAGCTCCATGCCCAGCCCTGTGGATGCATCCTCAGCAGGTGATCTGATGGGGGAAGTGTGGGCAGGGTGAAGTCCCAGCTTGACCCCCACCATGGCCTGCAGACGGTGGCAGCGGGTTGGGTTCCCACCGGAGAAAGCGGACCACCTTCAGCAAAGGGCAGCTACTGGAGCTGGAGAGGGCGTTTGCAGCATGGCCCTACCCCAACATCAGCACCCATGAGCACCTGGCCTGGGTCACTTGCCTTCCTGAGGCCAAGGTACAGGTGAGCTGTGACCCCTTCTCACACAGCCAACAGCCAGAACAGACCCCTTCTTCTTTCCTAGCAGGTGTGGTTCCAGAAGCGCTGGGCCAAAATAATCAAGAACAGGAAGTCAGGAATTCTAAGCCCTGGGTCTGAGTGCCCCCAGAGCTCCTGTTCTCTTCCAGACACCCTCCAGCAGCCCTGGGATCCCCAAATGCCAGGCCAACCTCCACCCTCCAGCGGCACACCTCAGCGCACCTCAGTGTGTCGACATAGCTCCTGTCCAGCTCCTGGCTTGAGTCCACGGCAGGGCTGGGAAGGGGCTAAAGCTGTAGCCCCATGGGGATCAGCTGGGGCTTCAGAGGTCCACCCTTCTTTAGAGCGAGCTACTCCCCAGACTTCACTAGGCAGCCTGTCTGACCTCATCTATGCCTTGGCCATTGTCGTCAATGTGGACCACTCCTAGTCTTTGTCCAGAACTTGCAAGGCCCCTCCTCTGACTCCTGTGGCCCACCCTGCCCCTCCTGGGATTGAACACATCAGAAGTGGATTCCCTGGCCCCACTTTTTATGCAAAGGGATTCCCTACGGGAAAGGAGTTTAGCTCAGGCATCCCTCCCTTCCACTGGCCTCCAGGCCAGCCTAGATGCAGGTCCTAAGCAGACTGGGGCCTGGCTCCTGCCACCCCACACCCTGACCCCTTTGGGGCATATGCTCATTGTTGTGGCAGGTGGTACCTTCAGAAGGATGAGATGAGGGTCATGTTTTCCTCCACTCTTGCCAGGCCTGGTCCCCAGTTCTCACCAGCTGATGGCCTCCTCCTTCTGAAGGGGCAGGCTCCTGTCTCCTGAGGTCTCTCCAGGCCATTACCTTGCTAACTGCTAAGTGAGGTAGGAGAGGAGAGTGCTGCTCCTCATCTAGACTGCTGGAGAGCCAACTTCTTTATGGGTCAGGGCCCCCTCTCTTGACCATCGACCACCTGGACAAATTAATCAGAACTACGGATGTGAAGAGGGAGTGGCATTAAAGTAATGAAGCAAAGATAGGAAGCTGGGGCTTATGTTGATTTAATTTTCACAAAGATCAGATTGGATGCCCTCTGATGTGGGGCTGTGGAGACAACCTGACAGATCTGGGATGGAGGCAGGTATAGCAGCATTGGGTTTTGGTATCACCATCACCTGTAATACCAACTAATCTCCAAATAAAACCCAAACTCTGTACCTTAATCTGGATTGTTGTGCTCTGCAAACGAACGGGG